GCTTTGGCCTCTTGTAGGGCTGTGCGGTGACTGGGAGCTAAGCGCTCCCCTCTTAGTTGGTCCTGGCTGGTGCTGAAAGCGCTTGAGCACACCGCTCCTAGGGCTGATGACTTCTGAGGAACCTTATTGGAAAAGCATTTTGCTCTAAGATTCAGTAAACGCTGTCCCGTGCCAAGGAAGTGGCGTCAACCTGAGGCTCTGGGATCAGACCCACCGGACTCACGCCGGCTCTGCCACTTGTTGCCCGCAGTCTCGGCCCGTTCCCTCTGCGTTGGCAACGGGCACTGACTGTCCGATACCTCAGCGATCGTAGGGGAGTAGAGACGTTCCTAATGCCGGGCGCACCGCCGGCGGGCCGGCGGTTCCGTTGGCTTCCCTGACACACTTCCTACAGTCATTTCTTTCAGCTGAGATCTTTCCCTTTAATACCTCGTTAATTAACGTGTAATCTTTTGGTTAAAATGTCACAGCTAAGACTAAACCCGAAGAAAAGAATGAAACCACGGGAAGTTCTTCAGACAGTCGCCGCAAGGTTATGGGCCGAAGTGGTGCAGGGGCGGCGCCCGGGGAAGCGACTGGCAGAGCTGTGCGCACTGGGGGTGCTGCAGGCGCTGGGGAGAGTGTGGAGAGGCTGCGTGGAGCTGCGCGCTCGGGGTGGGGGCTGCACTCCCAATGAAGCGCGTGAAGGGCAAGCGGTGATGGGTTCTGCGCCAGTGGGGCTGGGAGCCCGTCCGGGGCTGTACATGGGGCTGCGCGCAAGGTGAGGACTGCGCATGTGGGCTTGGGGCCTGCGCGCACCGGAGGCTGCAGGCGCTGGGGAGGGTGTGGGGGGCTGTGCGTGGGGCTGCCCTCACCGGAAGCTGCACGCTCTGGGAAGCGCAGAGGCGGGGGTGCTGCTCGCGCTGGGGAGCACGTGAGGGGACACTCAGGGACTGCCCGCGCGAATGGCTTCCAACGCATGCGCCCCACCCCACATTTCACAGTCGCCATGACGACCGGGAGGTCCGCAACGGCTGCGGGGACAAGTCCGTTGAGGCTGCCAGGCGAGTCAGGTCTCTCTGGACCTCGCCTGACTCGGCTGGGCTGTGCCTGAAATTGACCCAGCTCCACCATACTCCTTGATTATGAGAAAACAAGGAGTAAGCTCAAAGCGGCTGCAATCTTCCGGCCGCAGCCAGTCTAAGGGGCGGCGCGGGGCCTCCCTCGCCCGGGAGCCGGAGGTAGAGGAGGAGATGGAAAAGTCGGCCCTAGGCGGCGGGAAACTGCCAAGGGGCTCCTGGAGGTCCTCCCCGGGGAGGATCCAAAGTCTGAAAGAGCGAAAAGGCTTGGAGCTAGAGGTGGTGGCCAAGACCTTTCTTCTCGGCCCCTTCCAGTTCGTCCGTAATTCCCTGGCGCAGCTCCGGGAAAAGGTGCAGGAACTGCAGGCGCGGCGGTTCTCCAGCAGAACCACTCTCGGCATCGGTGAGGAGAGGGCAGGAGAGCCCTAGGAGGGAATTAATGACTTTCCTTTTTTTCTTTATTCCAGCTGTCTTTGTGGCAATTTTACATTGGTAAGATTTAGTTTCAGTTTGAAATATTTAAATTATTGTAATATGATACTTCATTTTTTTCTAGGTTACATTTAGTAACACTTTTTGAAAATGATCGTCATTTCTCTCACCTCTCATCTTTGGAACGGGAGATGACTTTTCGCACTGAAATGGTTAGGTTTCTTCTTCTAATGAATTAATTTGTCATTGACAATATATGTCTTTTTTTAAAAAAAGGGACTTTATTATTCATACTTCAAGACCATTATTGAAGCACCTTCGTTTTTGGAAGGACTGTGGATGATTATGAATGACAGGCTTACTGAATATCCTCTTATAATTAATGCAATAAAACGCTTCCATCTTTATCCAGAGGTGAGTCATAATTTGAGACAAATAATATTTGTTCAATTATCTCTTTGTTTTTATCTTTTTTAAGGTAATCATAGCCTCCTGGTATTGCACATTCATGGGAATAATGAATTTATTTGGACTAGAAACTAAGACCTGCTGGAATGTCACCAGAATAGAACCTCTTAATGAAGTTCAAAGCTGTGAAGGCATGTTTCTTCCAAAAATGCTGTCATTTGTAATTAAACACTGATTATCTGTATCTTTTCAAAGGATTGGGAGATCCTGCTTGCTTTTATGTTGGTGTAATCTTTATTTTAAATGGACTAATGATGGGATTGTTCTTCATGTATGGAGCATACCTGAGGTAAGACTACTACTGAATTAAGAGACCTTTCATATTCTCTGTTTTTTTTGTTTTTTTTTTACAGTGGGACTCAACTGGGAGGTCTTATTACAGTACTGTGCTTCTTTTTCAACCATGGAGAGGTTTGTTTTCTAGAAAGCAATTTTTAAGAAATAGGATGTAAAGTGGGCATTTTGTTGATTTCAGGCCACCCGTGTGATGTGGACACCACCTCTCCGTGAAAGTTTTTCCTATCCTTTCCTTGTACTTCAGATGTGTATTTTAACTTTGATTCTCAGGTAACTTCGATTTATAAAACGAAGGCAAATAAGAAACTTACTGGTATCAATTCTCTCTATTAAGGACCTCAAGCAATGATAGAAGGCCCTTCATTGCACTCTGTCTTTCCAATGTTGCTTTTATGCTTCCCTGGCAATTTGCTCAGTTTATACTTTTTACACAGGTAAGATGATTTTTTAAATTAATTTTTATTTTTTTTTCACTTTTGCTTTTTTATATTATTTCAGATAGCATCATTATTTCCCATGTATGTTGTGGGATACATTGAACCAAGCAAATTTCAGAAGATCATTTATATGAACATGGTAACATTTTTAATATATATAAGTCAAATATTACCATAAAATGTATTTTTTTCATTTTTTTCAGATTTCAGTTACCCTTAGTTTCATTTTGATGTTTGGAAATTCAATGTACTTATCTTCTTATTATTCTTCATCTTTGTTAATGACGTGGGTAAGTGTTTAGTTCATAAAGTTGGTTTTTTTAATTGTTTCATTTTCCCTTATGTGCATTTTAGGCAATAATTCTAAAGAGAAATGAAATTCAAAAACTGGGAGTATCTAAACTCAACTTTTGGGTAAGATTCAATGTTTTTAATGCAGTTTATTTTTTAAATACTGGACTTCTATTTTATTTTCTAGCTAATTCAAGGTAGTGCCTGGTGGTGTGGAACAATCATTTTGAAATTTCTGACATCTAAAATCTTAGGCGTTTCAGACCACGTAAGTACTTTTTAGTTAAAACATGAAAGTTCATTTTAATTCATTTTACTTTATTTTCTCCCAGATTCGCCTGAGTGATCTTATAGCAGCCAGAATCTTAAGGTATACAGATTTTGATACTTTAATATATACCTGTGCTCCCGAATTTGACTTCATGGAAAAAGCGGTATGAATGTTTCTTTTTTCCTTCTCTACTAAGTAACCATTTTGAATAATTTGGTATATTTCAGACTCCGCTGAGATACACAAAGACATTATTGCTTCCAGTTGTTATGGTGATTACATGTTTTATCTTTAAAAAGGTATTTTTAAACAAATTATTATTTGTTTTTGGCAAAAGTTTCATTGATTTGATTCTATTCACAGACTGTTCGTGATATTTCATATGTTTTAGCTACAAACATTTATCTAAGGTAATTATATCATCATTGTTTTTAAAACATACTTCTTTTCTTTTCTTTTCTTTTCTTTTCACAGAGTCTTGCTCTGTCAGCCAGGCTGGAGTGCAGTGGCATGATCTCTGCTCACTGCAGCCTGGACATCCCGGACTCACGCGATCATCTCATCTCAGCTCTGCCAGTCAGCTGGGACTACAGGTGTGCATCACCATGCCCAGCTAATTTTTGTATTTTTTTGTAGAGAGGGGGTTTCACCGTGTTGGTCAGGCTTTTCTTTTTCTTTCTTTTTTAACTTTCAGAGGGGGTATAATTATTTGTGTTCCTGAATATTTATGAATTTTCTTCTAAACTTATTGTTAAAACTATTTATTGTATAACATTTTTGGATGGTTTTAGTAATGTCACTAGCATAAGCAGATGCCAGCAAAATGTATCGTATCAGTCACACATAAGTAAATTGCTACAAAACTCAAGAAGTAAATTGTGAAGAAAATTTCCTTCTGAGGGAAATATGATCTCAAATGACATGTTTTTTAGTGTTCAACTTTTATTTTCGATGCAGGGGGCACATGTACAGTCTTGTTATATGGGTATATTGTATCCAGGTGGTGAGCATAGTACCTAATAGTAATTTTCAAGTTACATTTTATATTTGTAAATAGAATATTTGATTTTATTTTGTGACTTCTACTTTATAGAATAGTTTTAGATTTATAGAAAAATTGTGAAGACAGTAGAAAGAATTTCTATGAACTCCATACTCCATGCTTGTATTTTTAATAAACAGCTGTGTATGGTTGTCAGAAGAGCTAATTAAGCTCTTAGGTGCATCTGTTGAAATTGTTTCCAAAATAAAGGGGATAATAGAACCATTCTATATTGTTCCAGACAGATGGAGCACAGGGAAATGTGTCTTGGCATTCTAAAAAAGAATGAATGGAGAACCCTGGACACTGTTCCCATAAGGAGTACATGAAGGGACTTGGGATATTTAATTGGATAATAGAAGATTGAAGGGTATGTGGCAACTGTCTTCATATATTGCAGAGGGTGTAATGTGGAAGCGACAGACTCGGAGGGGTCAATGGATGGAAGATAATTACTCAGAATATGGAAGTCTATGTATTGATTACATATTTGAAAGTGACAGGCCTGTTGTGTATGGGCAGAGGGTTCCGGGTTAAATCTCAAAAATAATAATAGCAGGGGCTAGTAGTAATACATTCTGAAAAACCAGCGTATCAAAAAGAGAGGGAATACTCCCCTCTCTTAGATCTGCTCCCCTGGGTGCTGATTGTAAGTAGCTTTGTATGTTTTATTTTAGAAAATACATATAGAAACACAATATTTTAAAAAAATAGAATTGTATTCTTCTTATTCTGCAACTTGTTACTTGTATTTAATAGTGTGTCTTGGGCCTCTTCCTTGATCTTCATTATATTTTATAATGGTCTTAGGATTTTATTGTTGACCATCATGCGTGACTGCCTTTCCCATATCAATGAAAGTTTAGATTATATATAACTTTTGTCTTAAAAAAACCAATGTTTTGAGGATTGAACATCCTGGTTCGTGTATCTTGGTACACTTATTCTAAGTATTTCTATAGTATGAAATATTTGAATTTGGACTGCTGATTATGAGGCCTGCATATTTTAGAATTTGTTAAAACTGAGAAATTATAATGATGAGAGTGTCCATTTCTCTGCAACTCCACCAACATCGTTATCAAGCTTTTAATTTTTTCTGATAGGTAAAAACAATTCATTTTATTGTATCAATTCTTTGTCAGTGGAGTTTTGCAGCTTTTCATGTGTTTGTTTACTATGTTTCTTTTTGACCTTTAAAAGTTGTTTTGTGGGTTTTTGTTGTTGTTGTTGTTGTTTTGTTTTGTTTTGTTTTTTTTGTCTCGCTGCTGTGTATGCAGTGGCACAATCTCGGCTCACTGCAACCTCTGCCTCCGGGGTTCAAGCAATTCTCCTGCCCCAGCCTCTGGAGTAGCTGGGATAACAGGCACCCGTCATCACACTCAGCTAATTTTTATATTTTTAGTAGAGACAGGGTTTGCCATGTTGGCCAGGCTGGTCTCGAACTCCTGAACTCAAGTGATCCAGCCACCTGGGCCTGCCAAAGTGCTGGGATTGCAGGCATGAGCCACTGTGCCCGGCTATGTGTTATGTTTTTGCTTTTTCCATAGACGTAACATTTTGTCTCTTATGTGCATTACATAGTTTCTTCCAAGATGTCAACTTATAGTTCATTTATGGTCTCTGCTTTGTAGAACTTCAAAATTTCTCTACAATCACAGTTATATATTTTTTCTGGGTTCATATGTTGCTTAGAACACTTCCCTATACGAAAAACATGAAAATTTTTTTTCATATTTTCTTTCATAAGTGTCTATTTACATATAGGTTATTTATTACTCTTGCGTTAATTTTGTGGTATAGTGACATAGAGGAGTCTACCTTTCCCCCTCTAATGAGGTATTGTCCCAACACAGTGTTGCATAAATCTTTTTTCCAAATGTCAGCTTTTATCACTTATCAATTCTCATTGTACTTGAGTCTGTTTTAGATTGTCTCTTATATTGATCTTTTAGTTTATAGGAAAGCTGCTTTACTTTTTTTTTTTTTTTTTTTTTTTTTTTTTTTTTTTGCAACACATTTTTATCTAGCCACATTACCAAACTTTCTTTCTGGTTCTGATAGTTTTTCCATTGATGTCTGGATTTTCTAGGCAGGTTATCATATAATCTACAAATAGTAATAACTTTCTAATATTTATACTTCTTTACTTTCTTGTCGTGCTAGAACTTCCAGAACAATTTTGAATTGCAGTGATGATGGGCTTGCCCTTATTTTGTTTCTGACTCTAAAGTGAAGAATGCCTTTAGTGTCTCACTGTTTCATTTACTGTTAGTATATAATAGATAGCCTTTATTTCATTAAGAAAGTTTCCTTGGCCAGGCGCGGTGGCTCACGCCTGTAATACCAGCATTTTGGGAGGCCAAGGTGGGCGGATCACGAGGTCAGGAGATTGAGGCCATCCTGGCTAACATGGTGAAACCCCGTCTCTACTAAAAATACAAAAAATTAGCTGGGCATCGTGGTGGGCGCCTGTAGTCCCAGCTACTCGGTAGGCTGAGGCAGGAGAATGGCGTGAACCCGGGAGGCGGAGGTTTCAGTGAGCTGAGATCGCGCCACCGCACTCCAGCCTGGGCGACAGAGTGAGACTCCGTCTCAAAAAACAAAAAAAAAAAAAAAAAAAGAAAGTTTCCTTTTGGTTTATATAAACCAGGATAATTTTAAAAATTAAATTAAAGATAGATGTTGAAAGTATATAATGTGTGAATTGTAACTCAATAAAGCAGTAAAAAATGAATGTTAAATTTTTTAAAAATGGCTTTAAAAATATTTTGGGGATTATTATATATTTTTTCTCCTTATTAATAACTACACTTGTTTTTAAAATTTGGTAAGAATGCTTAACATGTGATCTACCCTCTTAACGATTTTTTAATTGTATAATACAGTATTGTGGACTATAAGTATAACATTCTATAGTCGATCTCTCGAACTTATTCATCTGGCTTAACTGAAACTTTTAAAATATTCAGTAAATCATGCTGTGACAGATGTGCTGTCATCCAGGCTTTGTTGTTCCATTTGTAGAGTAGAGGCAGAGTAGATTTAGCATAATTCTGAAAAAAGGCCTCAGGATTTTCAAAGTGGTAAATGAACATTGGCTTCAACCGAAAGTCACCAGCTGCATTAGTCCATAACGAGGTCATTCTTTTTTGGATTTTTCATAAAACCAGCTTTTGGTTTTATTCCTTATATTTATGAAGGTTGTTCTCCATTTTATTAATCTCTGTTTATATGTTTATGTCCTTAGTTTTTCTTTTGGTGCACTTTTGTTGTTTTTCTGTGTCTAAAGTTCACATCATTTATTATCAATCATTATTGTGTCCTAGTAAATACATTTAAAGTTATAACTTTTTCTTTGAAGAAAACGCACACTGTATCCCATGATGTGTGTAGCATTACCATTAATGTTGATTTCTGTGTAGTCTGTGATTTGAGTTTTGATCATTTAATCCAAAATCACTTAGAAGAATGTCTTAAAATGTCTAACTAGTTTTAGGCCGGGTTCGGTGGCTCATGCCTATAATCCCAGCACTTTGGGAGGCCAAGGCGGGCGGATCACGAGGTCAGGAGATCGAGACCATCCTGGCCAACACGGTGAAACCCTGTCTCCACTAAAAATACACAAATTAGCTGGGTGTGGTGGCACACACCTGTAATCGCAGCTACTCGGGAGGCTGAGGCAGGAGAATCGCTGGAACCCAGGAGTTGGAGGTTGCAGTGAGCCAAGATTGCCACTGCACTCCAGCCTGGCAACAGTGCGAGGCTCTGTCTCAATAATAATAATAATAATAATAATAATAATAATAATTTTTAAAAATGTCTAACTAGTTTCTTCTGTTGTATATTTTGCCTTTAAAATTAACTTGCTATCTATTGAGATGGATGTTCAGTTTTAGTAAATGCTCTGTGAGGATTTTTTAAATGTTCATTTCTTATTTAGGGGAAGTTCAAAGTTACATGTTATATCATGTTATTAATAGTGCTATTCCAAATGGTCTAGTACATCAACTTATTTTTCTACTTTATCTGTTTTCTTAGAATGCTATCTTCACATACAACATTAAAAATGAATTTTTCAAAATTGTCTTGTAATTTTAATAGTGTTTGCTTTAT